CCCATTCATCTTGTGGAGGTGTTACCCAACCAAGTGTGCTATGCTCAGTTCTCAAACTGCTAGTGAGATCCACTAGGGAAGATCAGAATGAAACTGAGTGGCAACAATTGATTTAAAGTCTCAAGTTGGGCCGGGCACGGTGGCTCATGCCTGCAATCCCAGCACTTTGGGAGGCCAAGGCGGGCGGATCACCTGAGGCCTGGAGTTCGAGACCAGCCTGAGCCAACATGGAGAAACCCCGTCTCTACAAAAAATACCAAATTAGCCGGGCGTGGCATGCCTGTAATCCCAGCTACTCGGGAGGCTGAGGCAGAGAATCACTTGAACCCAGGAGGCAGAGGTTGCAGTGAGTCAATATCACACCATTGCACTCTAGTCTGGGTGACAGAGTGAGACTCTGTCTCAACAAAAAAAAAAAATTCCAAATTGAAGGAAGCGTTAGCAGACTTCATCTCCAGGAAAGGGAAGAAGAAGATACTTAAATAATTAACAAAATATATTTAAAATGAGTGGGAGAACTTCCTCCATTAAACCCTGTTGAAAATGTGTGAGTGGTTGTCATGCCCCAGACATCAAGGAACCCATCCATGAGGTCTTCCCACACAGACTGGCCTCAGGAAGGGAAGGAGGAGGTAGGCCGCTCTGACAGCCACAACCCGAGTTGAGGAAACAAGCAAAGGAACACAGAGAGTCTACATACAGTAAAAGGTGACAGGAGTTAAGCTGCACACAAGGGAAGCAGAGATGGGTTGGAGGCAGTTAAGGGTGCGTTGCTGCCTCTGTGGCTGAGGTGAGTGCAAAGCCCTACATGGTCCCCTGTTTAGAGAAGGCTATTGTTTCAAACATATTTTACTTGGTCCCCGGAGGCAGCATGAAACTATGAAAGAAAGAGCCTTACCCCTTTTTTCAAGGCTCTCCAGACCACAGTTCTGGGATGGGTGTGGGTGGTTGCCATTCGTTCATTTATGCCTGTCTGATATGGAGCCTCCCTCTGTTACCAGCCCTGTGCACTCAAGTGCCTTGCAGTCCAGTGAGGAATAACTGTAGATAAGATGAGATGATGGGCATTAAGTGTAACTGCTGAGAAGCCTTCATAGAGGGAAAGGTGATAAGAACTGAGTTTTTCTGGCATGAGGAGTTTACCAGGCAGGAGAGGTGGAGACGCTAGGCTAGGCAAATAGGCTGCAGCCATAGTTCTGCTGAGAAACAGGTTTTGAACCAAGGCAACTCCATCTGGAGATATGTATCAGAAAGATTAGGAGATAGAATCTCCATCTTGGTCACTTATTTGGTCTTCTAAGACAGCAATGGGACCGTCTCTTAAATACTGGAGTTGTCCTATCTCCTTGGGCTGATACCCTGAACTGTCATTTGGGTGAGTAACACATTAAGGGGTAGACGGTCGGTTGACGTCCCGCCCCTTGCCCTCCCGCCCGCAGCGCGTGAGGCGGGCAGCGCGGTTGAGGCCGAAGAGCTGGTGAAGGGCAGCCCGGCGTGGGAGCCGCCTGCCAACGACACGCGGGAAGAAGCCGGCCCACCAGCGGCTGGGGAAGATGAGGCGTCGTGGACGGCGCCCGGTGGCGAGCTGGCCGGGCCAGAAGAGGTGCTGCAGGAGTCGGCTGCGGTGACCGGCACCGCCTGGCTGGAAGCTGACAGCCCAGGCCTGGGAGGAGTGACCGCAGAGGCGGGCAGCGGCGATGCCCAGGCCCTTCCAGCTACGCTCCAGGCTCCCCACGAGGTCCTCGGGCAGTCAATCATGCCCCCTGCCATTCCTGAGGCTACAGAGGCCAGCGGGCCACCCTCCCCCACCCCCGGCGACAAGCTGAGCCCAGCTTCTGAACTCCCCAAGGAGAGCCCCTTGGAGGTTTGGCTGAACCTGGGGGGCAGCACACCCGACCCTCAAGGGCCAGAGCTGACTTACCCATTTCAGGGCACCCTGGAGCCCCAACCGGCATCAGATATCATTGACATCGACTACTTCGAAGGACTGGATGGTGAGGGTCGTGGCGCAGATCTGGGGAGCTTCCCAGGGTCACCAGGAACCTCAGAGAACCACCCTGATACTGAGGGAGAGACCCCTTCCTGGAGCCTGCTTGACTTATACGATGATTTCACCCCCTTCGATGAATCTGATTTCTACCCCACCACATCCTTTTATGATGACTTGGATGAAGAGGAGGAGGAAGAGGAGGATGACAAAGATGCAGTAGGAGGTGGAGACCTAGAAGATGAAAATGAGCTTCTAGTGCCCACTGGGAAGCCTGGTCTGGGGCCCGGGACAGGCCAGCCCACCAGTCGGTGGCATGCTGTCCCTCCACAGCACACTCTGGGGTCGGTCCCCGGCAGCAGCATCGCCCTCAGGCCCCGCCCAGGAGAGCCAGGCAGGGACTTGGCCTCCAGTGAAAATGGCACTGAGTGCCGCAGTGGCTTTGTGCGGCATAACGGCTCCTGCCGGTCAGTGTGCGACCTCTTCCCAAGTTACTGTCACAATGGCGGCCAGTGCTACCTGGTGGAGAACATAGGGGCCTTCTGCAGGTAAGGGCATGGCAGGCAGGTGCATAGGGACAATCGCCACGGTTTCTCAATGTCGCTGCTGCAGGTGCAACACGCAGGACTACATCTGGCACAAGGGGATGCGCTGCGAGTCCATCATCACCGACTTCCAGGTGATGTGCGTGGCCGTGGGCTCGGCTGCCCTCGTCCTGCTCCTGCTCTTCATGATGACGGTGTTCTTTGCCAAGAAGCTCTACCTGCTCAAGACGGAGAATACCAAGCTGCGTAGGACCAAGTGAGTCTGTGTCACTCACCCATCCACCCAGGACATGTTTCCTTCACTCTTCTCTCCTAACCAGCAAATTCCGGACCCCATCTGAGCTCCACAATGATAACTTCTCCCTCTCCACCATTGCCGAGGGCTCTCACCCAAATGTAAGGAAACTTTGCAACACTCCCCGTACCTCCTCCCCCCATGCCCGTGCCTTGGCTCACTATGATAACGTTATCTGTCAGGTAACTTGTTTTCTTCACATCTCTCCTCTTATTCTCCCCCCCCCCAACTTTTTCCCTCTTCCAGGATGATCCTAGTGCTCCCCACAAAATCCAGGAGGTTCTCAAGTCCTGCCTGAAAGAGGAGGAGTCATTTAACATCCAGAACTCCATGTCGCCCAAACTTGAGGGTGGCAAAGGTGACCAGGCTGACTTGGATGTGAACTGTCTTCAGAATAATTTAACCTAAAGCAGAGCAAGAAGAGAGGAAGCGGGGGTAGTGGGTGGGGGGTAGGGGAAGAAACATTATCTCCTCTTGTACAGAGTCTATTTCTTGTAACCATTTGTTAAACTCTTTTCTTTTTCTGATCTCATGGCATGCTTTTATGTATTTTGTACAGGAGGCAAAAAAATACTTAAAATAAGCAAAGAAACTGAACAGAATTGCATACATTGGGTTGTTTTTTCTGTGCTGTCTGTACATTGCTTCTGCTGCTGTGATTTCTAAACCTGTGCTGTTATTCAACTGACTTTTTTTTGTACTTTGACCCACGTTTTTTTGAAATACCAGTAAAAAACAAAGTTCTTGAAATAAAACTTTTTAAAAAGTTATTCATTTTCTTAGTCTTTGTGTCCACTCCTTT